TCATTTTACATTGTATTTTTTAATTAGTGAATATTTAAATATAGAGAAATATAAATTATGTACTATATAGGGAGTGGATGGGCAGCGACTGGTCCTGGAGAACAATCCATGGCAGTCTTCAATTTTTTGTGTGGAATATTTTTTATTATGAAACAATCTAAAGAAAATATGACAGTGTTGATGGTTGTTAATTCTGGTTGTTGGGTTCATGGATTTTTTTAAATGTTTATATTTAAAATTTTTTTACATTGGTATAAAATCACCATATTGTTTCCCAAAATCATTATAAGAATACAAATAATGCAGCTGTTTTTAAAAAGGTAAAAATAGTTTCTATCCCACTATCAAGATATATTCATCTTTAACATGAAGTGAAAATCATTGCGTATGTCTTTCTATTTTTACACAAATAGGATATGTTGGTCGGGCTTGGTGGCTCACGCCTGTAATCCCAGCACTTTGGGAGGCTGAGGCGGGCGGATCACCTGAGGTCAGGAGTTTGAGACCAGCCTGGCCAACGTGGTGAAACCCCGTGTCTCTACTAAAAATACAAAAATTAGCCAGGCGTGGTTGCGTGCGCCTGCAGTCCCAGCTACTTGGGAGGCTGAGGCAGGAGAATTGTTTGGACCTGGGAGGCGGAGCTTGCAGTGAGCTGAGATCGCGCCACCGCACTCCAGCCTGGGTGACAGAGCAAGACTCTGTCTTAAAAAAAAAACGATATGTCAAAAGATTAAAAAGAAATGCTTTTATAAAAAATAGAATTGTTAAATAAGCAGGAGGCCATTAGCCTGAGTCTTTCTCCCTACTTTGAGTCCCTGTGTGAAAAACTAACTTTGTACATAAACGAACAGAAAACTAACTCAACAGTGTATTTTTTGTAATAGCCAGGTTTCAGCCAATCACAGGCGGCCAGCTCATCACATTATGCCCAAATAAAGCAGATGCAGAGCTGTAGCCAATCGAGTGATTTTGGTTTTTTACTTCTGTCATCAGTGTATAAAAACTGCAGCTCATGCTGCTGGATAGAGCTCTGTGAACCTCTTCTGGTTGTGAGTGCTGCCTGATTCGTGAGTTGTTTGTTGCTCAGGTAAACTGTTAAATTGAATTTATCTAAAGTTTTTTATGTTTGAAATGCCCATGTTTCTTTCCAGACAGTCCCTGACTCACAATGGTTTGACTTAACCATTTTTCAACTTTATAATGGTGCAGAGACAATACACAGTCAGTATGCTCAACTTTCGGTGTGGTTACACCCAAGTAAACACATCATCGTCATAAATTGAGAAACTGTAAGTCAAACGTGTGTTTTCAACTTACGATATTTTCTTTTTTTTTAAATGATTCACCTGGCAGTGTTCTTGAAGTCATTACTTACTGAGAAAAGAATCACTATCCAAGATGAAAAATCAGGAACTTCAACAACAGCTCCTTTATTTCCATTTCTACTTCTGTTGGTGATTACACTGTTCCATTTTTTACTCCAGCTTTAGATCCTTTATCTTTTTTTCTCTTGCATAGGAAATACCAAAATATTTGCAGACTGGATCCAAATCAGGAGCCCAGATGAACTTAAAGAAGCGAGCATGGGATTCTTAGTTTTTCAAGATCCGTACACACGAAGCCTTTAATCAGCATCAACTCCAGTGTCCGTTTTCTCTGGTTTTGTGAAGACTGCACAAAACTCTCATGATGGAGAACCAAAGGACTTAGTTACCTGTTTCAGTGTCATCTAAAGTCAACTGAAAAGTGAAGCAGGCAGTAATACAGCCATGGAAAGAAATTCAAGTTTATGGAAGAACCTAATAGATGAACACCCAGTCTGCACAACCTGGAAGCAAGAGGCCGAAGGAGCCATTTATCATCTTGCCAGTATTTTATTTGTAGTAGGTTTCATGGGTGGCAGTGGATTCTTCGGGCTCCTTTATGTCTTCAGTTTGCTGGGGTTGGGTTTTCTCTGTTCTGCTGTCTGGGCTTGGGTAGATGTCTGTGCAGCTGACATATTTTCCTGGAATTTTGTACTGTTTGTCATCTGCTTCATGCAATTTGTTCATATTGCATATCAAGTTCGCAGCATAACCTTTGCCCGAGAATTCCAAGTGTTGTACAGCTCCCTTTTCCAGCCCCTGGGGATCTCTTTGCCTGTCTTCAGAACGATTGCTTTGAGCTCTGAAGTGGTTACTTTGGAAAAGGAACACTGTTATGCCATGCAGGGGAAAACTTCCATTGATAAACTCTCCTTGCTTGTTTCAGGAAGGTTTGTACCTTTGGTGCTTGCATGTCTTTCCTCCCTTATAAATGTTGTTCTTGTGTTTTGATAGGATCAGAGTGACAGTTGATGGCGAATTTCTGCATTACATTTTCCCCCTTCAGTTCCTGGATTCTCCTGAGTGGGATTCACTGAGACCCACAGAGGAAGGCATTTTTCAGGTAAGGGATACCAGAACACACAGTTAGCACTCCATCTGTTTATGTGTGGTCTTGTGTTTTTTAGGTAACCCTCACTGCAGAAACTGATTGTCGATATGTGTCTTGGAGGAGAAAGAAATTATATCTGCTCTTTGCTCAGCATCGCTACATCTCCCGCCTTTTTTCAGTGCTAATTGGCAGTGACATTGCAGATAAACTCTATGCCTTGAATGACAGGGTATATATAGGAAAAAGATATCACTATGATATTCGGCTACCCAACTTCTATCAAATGTCAACTCCAGAAATACGCAGATCACCCCTGACACAACATTTTCAGAATTCCAGACGATACTGTGATAAATGACATCAAAGTCTGAAATTTATAAGTATAAAAAAAGACTCTCTCTTCATCATTCCCCAGTGAAATAGCAAAATACAAAAAAAGAGCTCCCTAATGTTTTTATAAATCAAATTCAGAAGCGAGATGCCATTGCCAACTGTTTTATTCCTTTCAACAACTGCATTGTGAATAAACTTTACAAATTTTTCTTGTATTTCTCATTGTTATAATTGGGGAGGGGGTGGATAACTATGGGCAGTTTGCCCTTTTCTGCATCAAAACTGGGAGAATGAAATTCCACTTTCTCAATTCTTTTCTCACATTTACTCAAATGCATTGTCTTGCCCTATAGACTCAGGAGTTGCTTCTCAAGAAAGAGCCAGCAAGTATTCTCAGCCTGAGGGTGGGTTGCTACTGTCCACATAGGCATTTCCGGAATTCACTTTTTTGCTACAACCTCCAGTGAAAGCAATTATTTATTTTAAATGTGCAGTTACTTGATGCGACTAAAAAGTAGAATAAATGCAAGAGATAATAATATGTGAATCTTGAAGCCTATTTTATTGCTACAAATAAAATAACATTTAAAAAGAAGCATTTCCTGGAAAACAAAGCTGCCTGATCAT